ACTTTTCACAAGGAATCAATTGAGAGAAAATAAAATAGAAACAGACTGTCCCACATTTGGGCTGAGCACCAAACACATTTTTTTTTTTTTTTTTGAGACTGAGTCTTGCTCTGTCACTCAGGCTGGAATGCAGTGGCGCGATCTCGGCTCACTGCAGCCTTCACCTCCCGGGTTCAAGTGATTCTTCTGCCTCAGCCTCCCAAGTAGCTGGGATTACAGGTGCCCACCACCATGCCAGGCTAATTTTTGTATTTTTAGTAGAGACGAGGTTTCACCATGTTGGCCAGGCTGGTCTTGAACTCCTGACCAAGTGATCCACCTGCTTCGGCCTCCCAAAGTGCTGGGATTACAGGCACGAGCCACCGCACCTGGCCTCAAACAAGCTTTTTAATTGCATTCAGAAGTGCACCAACTAGGCACAGACCTCTGGCATGGAGACAGAATGGGAGGTTCTTGGTGTCTGGCCTGGTCTTGCAGAAATCAGGGAGTTGTGGGGACCAGGCAGCCACTGTGCATCAGATAGGAGTTTCAGCAGCAGGCAACAGAAAGCCTGCCAATGTAGCTGAAATAAGAAGGGCTTATTTTTATCCCTGAACAGAAGCTTCCAGCACTGGTTCATCAGATCAGGGCACTGAGCTGGCATCCCCATTTATACAGTTTTCCTTTCCTTCACCTTTGTAAGATGCCTGGCACAGCTCTGAGCATCAAATATCTGTGCCATGTGGGAGCACACGAGGGGACAAGTGGGGAATAGGGTCTCCTCTGTCCTCTGTCCCCAGGCTGGCTTCTCTCGTGGTAGAAGGACCCCCACAGCACCAGGCCTCATAACTACCCTGCTGGTAAACTGCAGGTGCTGTCACGGCTTCCTGCCTTCGTATATGAAATGTTCCTTGGCAGCTGGACTGCTGTTTGTTTACCGCACGCACAGCTCTGCTGCCTCTTGGTTACACCAGTGAGCTATTGCTCCATGACAAGCCACACCGAAATGTAGCAAGCACTTATTGTTGCCCACATGTGTCAAGTCAGTTGAGTGTTTCTGCCAACCGGGGCCTGGCTTGGCCCACCTTGGCTGAGCTTGCTCTGGTGCTAGGGTCAGCTAGACAGGTCGGCAGGAGACCAGCTGCTCTAGAAGAGCCTGGACAGGATGAATTGGTTCTCCTTCCACGTGCATCTTGCATCCCTCCAGCCAAGGATTTGAACCCAGGTCTCGTCTGACTCCAAATGCACCAAGAGGATGGAGCCCAGAGTGACACAGAGGAAGAGGCCCCTGGATGGATGCATGGGGAAGGTGAGGCCTGGAGGTGATATGCTTGAGATTACAAATGTGAGTGTGAACGTTCACCTTTTTGCAGATCACGGGAATTACAAGTGACATCCTGAAGTATGATCACAAATGTTTCAAATTAAGCCTTCCTGCTAAGTTTCCAGAGGTGTGTGGCTCGGACGAAGTGTTTCCAGACCCTGATCTACTGCATGTCCTGCCTGTTGCTGGTTCTTTGCAGCAGTCCATTGACCAATGCTGTCTACAGCTTGAGAGCCTCTGCAGGCCAGGGCTGCTCTGTGCACATCCTACGTTACTATTCAAACTGCACAGCAGCATGAAAAACAGGCCCTTCTTTTCTCTCATTTACACATATGTGAAGAAGACACAGCAAGTGAGAAAACGTGACCGAAAGCCACGCGGACAGGTGGCCGCAGGGCCAAACCCAACTTCCGTGATGTGATCTGGCTACAGTTTGGAGCCCACATATTTCAATAGTTATCCCCAGGCCTGGCACGTCAAAGAGGCTCCAGAAATGTTTGCTGAGTGAGTGATGAATCAGCAATTTCTGATTTTCTCCTAAACTTAGAGAATAAGTGGCTTGTCTGCAGTCACCCAGGGCGTCCCTGACAGAGGTACAAGTAAAGCCCAGATCTCTGCATCTCTGGTTCAAGGCCTTTTGTACTACACACCGCTGTCTCTTTGTCATCATTAAAAGCAAGGCTCAAGGGACATGTTTTCTAGCCTTAGTTCCCCATCTACAAAATGGGCCTCATGGAATGGAATGTCTCCACTTCACTCCAGCATCAACAAGTGGGGAATTCTGATGGATTCAATTCGACTTCTTTCCATGGGCGTGTTCTAAGCAGCCTCTTTGTTCCAGAAGCTGCCCTCAGCCAGAGTTGGATAAGCCAATCCTCACTCCCCAGCCTCCTCTGGATAGGGATGAAGACCCCACTGGGGTTGGAAGTGCAGAGGCAGACAGGTGTATGGAGTCACCTGTAAATTGATTCAAGTGAGCCAGGAAAGCAGCAAAGGAAAGAGAAACCTGAGTGACGACGTGGTGGAGGAACAGGGCTGGAAAGAGGCTGCTGGCTGTCTGGCTTCGCAGCTCTGGCCTCCTAATCAGCCTCGCTCTTGTCTCTGGTGTTCTCTGGCTCTTGTCCATCTGTCTGTGTTTCTTTTTGCCAGCTATTGACTAATCTTTGCTGAAGCTGAGCTAGAATTCTGGTGTTTATAAGCAGGTAACTAGCTGAGCACTAGTTGATAACTTTGGAGTTAGTGGATAACCACAGGGCTGGGCTACTAAGCTTTTTCAGTTGAAAAATAAATAAATAAATAAATAAACACCACACCCAGCTAATTTTTGTATTTTTAGTAGAGACAGGGTTTCACCGTGTTAGCCAGGATGGACTCCATCTCCTGACCTCGTGATCCGCCTACCTCGGCCTCCCAAAGTGCTGGGATTACAGGCGTGAGCCACCACGCCCGGTCACCTTTGTCCTGTTTTCTACAGGTTAGAAGCAAGGCACAAGTCATACCTACATTCAAGGAGAGGGGACCATGCAAAGGATAAACTGCAGGTGAAGAACTTGAGAGCTATTTTAGAAGCTGCCTTCCACACTTTACAATCTACTTTGCAGCTATACTGAGCTCTTAGCAACTCCCTGGGCCTGCTGAGCACCTCTTGCCTTTCTGCCTTTGCGTATGCTGTTCCCTCTGCCTGGAATTCCATGTCTTCTGCCTTTGCCCACCTCATCTTAAGGCCTCTGCTTAGATGCAATTTCTTTGGGCTCTTATTAGCAGCATCCAAATCTGTGCTGGTTTCTTCTCACGCTTACTCTGCATCATAATTTTTCTGTTTACTCGTTAATCCCCTCCCACTCCTGCCAGTACCTAAAGTAAAATCTACACGGGCTTGGCACATTGTGGATGCTCAATGAAGATTTGTTAAATGAGTGAATGATTAAATGAAATAAGCCCCAGCTTGGAACCCAGAGCTGTAATTTCCGGTTGTGGTCCCTGTCCCCTGCCCAGGGGCTGTCTAAGGGCTCATCTCTCCCAGGAGCCCCTGTATCATCTCAGTAACTAGACCAGTACCATATCCGACTTCCCCTGACTTTGAAATAATTTTCACCTGCAATCAGGTGCGCTTCCCTAGAACCTCTCTCGCTGTTCTTTGCCTTTCTCCTTCCCCCGCCTTGTATCTCCGTGGTCCTGCCAAAAATCAGAAGCTCATTATTAAACCAGAAGCTTCCTTGCATTATCCCAGAGACTACAGACAGAAAATATTTGCTTCTATCTCAACTGAGGACTGACATAGTAAAGACTCCTTGAGATGTTAGCTGTCAAGGAGGGGAATAAAAGTTTTTCATCTGCATGAGTAATTGTTTCCTGTTTTATCCAGAGAGA